TGGCAAGAATGTGGGTGAATTCCTGTTAAGGGGCGCAGACACTCCCTCTTCTATGACCTTTCCTTTCCACCCAGAACAACTGAAGTATCATGATAAGAGGAAGGGCTTTGTGTTTGAGATAAGCAGCTCCTATACCTGTCAGCTTTCTCTAATAAGAAAGCTCTTTCCTGCCACCGTATAGGTCACCTTCTTATTGGTAAAGCATGATGAAGTTTGGAAACTGTTGTCCTTGTTTTGTTGAAAGAAGCCAAGTTCCAAGAAATCTGCAGAGGCATTCCTACAATCCCTCAGCCATGGCAGCATGAATCCTGAAGGGGCAGTGAGTGCTGGTTTCTACTCTGTCTGCACAGCTAAGCCTAGGGGAGATAATCTTTTCATACAAGATGCATTCTGCTTTTGTGGGCCTCTTGCAGCCCTCAAGCCCCCATCTGATTTGTACACAATGATCCAGTGGGCCAGAGGAGCCCAGAGCCATGAGCGGCCCATCCCTCCAAGAACTATTTCTGACTGTCCAGTATCATGGAGCAAGTGGAAAGAAGAAAAAAAAAACCCAATTACTTTTCGAAGAGCAAGATGAATGCTGTAGAAGGAGAAGGAAGGGGAGGGAGATGGATGGGTGCCGATTCCAGAATCTTCAGATCTGCTTGGATGAATCATTACCTATGATTTGCGGGACAAGAATCTGATTTTATTCATCAACCAGTAGAAACTTTTCTTTCTGCCTCCCAACATCTGAAATCCAACAAACATGTGCCTTAGGAACATACCGGTCATCTTTTAGAGGCATTTTATATACATATTGAGTAACTAGAAAACACTCTTTCCGTAATACACACACACACACACACACACACACACCATCTTGTCATACAACACTCCCACGCAAGAAAAGCGAAACTGCTGTTTGATGAATGTAAACACTTGGCTGTTTGCAGCAGTCGGGAGTCCTGCCAGGTTTAAGTGCTAAGATGGGAGGTGAACCCCAGGGGTTTCCCCCTGCCCGTGCTGAGATCCTTATTTGGTCAAGCTTCTACCTATGCCCTGGCCTCGGAGCGAGCCCGATAGCGCTGGATCACAGCAGAGGGAGCGAGGCGGCTGACGTCCCATCCCGAAGAGATGAATGGAATTCCAGGAAGCTAGAGTCATGCTGGCTTGGGACAGTGGCTTGGAGACCAGACTTCAATGACAGAAGCACTAGGCAGCGGCACTCATGGCAATGTGTGCACCCACAGAAATGTAACCCACACCTCGGGTTCAGGAGCCGAAAAATGAAAAGAACGTTTAGGGAGGAAAAAGGGAAATACAATAATAGGCAGAGAGTAATTTATTACTCTATGGGTCTGCTCTGTAAATAGCTGAAGACTCTGGAGCCAGATGGTTCTGCAAATTCTCCAAACAGGAGTCACGTTAAGAAGCACGAGTGGGCACAAAAACTGTTTTTCAAGACACAATTTCAATTTGGCTTGTGGAAACTGGATACGAGTAAGTTTCCTTAAAATTCGAGTAGAAAGCAGCTGTCCTCCCCGGGCCCCTTGATGAGAATACGCACACCGCCCCCAAGCGGCCGGCCGAGGGAGCGCCGCGGCAGCGGGAGAGGCGTCTCTGTGGGCCCCCTGGCAGCCGCGGCAGGAAAGGGCCCGAAGGCAGCGAAGGCGAACGCGGCGCACCAACCTGCCGGCCCCGCCGACGCCGCGCTCACCTCCCTCCGGGGCGGGCGTGGGGCCAGCTCAGGACAGGCGCTCGGGGGACGCGTGTCCTCACCCCACGGGGACGGTGGAGGAGAGTCAGCGAGGGCCCGAGGGGCAGGTACTTTAACGAATGGCTCTCTTGGTGTCCCCTGCGCCCCGTCGGCCCATTTTTCTTTTTACAAAACGGGCCCAGTCTCTAGTATCCACCTCTCGCCATCAACCAGGCATTCCGGGAGATCAGCTCGCCCGAAAGCCCCTGCGCCACCCCGCGGGCCCTCCTAGGTGGTCTCCCCAGCCCCGTCCCTTTTCGGGATGCTTGCTGATCACCCCGAGCCCGCGTGGCGCAAGAGTACGAGCGCCGAGCCCGTGCGCGCCAAGGCTGCGTGGGCGGGCACCGACTTTTCTGAGAAGTTCTAGTGCTCCCAAGCCCCGACCCCCGCCCCCTTCACTTTCTAGCTGGAAAGTTGCGCGCCAGGCAGCGGGGGGCGGAGAGAGGAGCCCAGACTGGCCCCCACCTCCCGCTTCCTGCCCGGCCGCCGCCCATTGGCCGGAGGAA